AGCCAGCACTTCTGGGTTTAAATCTCACACTTAGGGAATGTGTATCCTTAAGTAGGTCATCTAGCCTTTCTGTGCGTAAGTTCTCTCATTTGTAAAATGGGTATAATAATAGTAGCAACTTTAAGTAAGGTAAAAGTGAGAGAGAGAGAGTGAGAGTGAGAGGGAGCGGGAGAGAGACAGCGAGGGCGAGCGCTGGTCTTGAACTCCTGGGCTGAAGCAATCCTCCTGCTTCTGCCTCCCTAAGAGTTGGGATTACAGGCGTGAGCCACCGCACTTGGCCAAACGTTTTACTTTTTAAATTAGATTAAAAACCTTTTAATGACCGTCATTGAGTTACAGAATTTTTTTTTTAATAAAACGTAGCCTAATATATAAAAGGGTCATTGTTTCCAGGTCAAACAAATGCAGATAGCTGTGTTGGAGGGCAGAGGGAAGAGGGAGACTTGGAGGATTCTGGCAGGAAACACTCGAGTTTCCTCCAGTCTCTGCAACATCTTCCCACCGTCTTGCCTGCCATATGCAAGGTCCCTCCAGTTCCTTTTATTTACCTGTCAGAGGACTACTTTCTCCAGGAAGCCATCTCTGGCGTCCCACGCTTAGGCTCTGTCAGGCAAACTGATCGCCCTTTTATGCAACTGTCTGTTTAGCTGTCTGATACCACACAACTGTGACTTGCGCATTGGGGCTATGTCTGATTTTTCTCTGCGGAGTACTCAGGAAAGGAACGACTGATCTCTTCAAGCGAATCCTGTTAACAGCTAAGAGCCTCCTCTTACTTGGATCCCTATTGTTGACTGATGGAGACGGTTTCCCTCTCCATCAGTCACTCCTTGCCTCTCAGTTTCTCAGCCTCACCTGGAAACTTTAGAAATGAAGACCCTCAGATGTGCTCCCACGTTCTTTCAGCGATAATCTCTACAACCTTAGGGCATTAGCTCCGCCCCGTCTCGGCTCCTGACCCCGCCCCCTCCCGCACGCCTCCCTAAGCCTGGGTCACAAGTACGCATGCTCTCCCTTCTTCCCCGTAGCGTGATGACGTAAGCGGCGTTGGCGTGGTGTGGTAGGAGTGGTTGCGCGTGTTGCGGCCCGGGTTCTGTTCGTAGGTTTACAATTGTCGCGGGTAGTGGGGCGCCCCAGCTGCCAACTGCACGTGGTTTCTTTCTGGCGTTTGCCTAGTGTCCTGTCCATTCCGCCCCGTTGGGAAGTGGGAAGCGGAGAGGTTCTGTGGGGACAGAGCTGGGAGTCCTGAAGGAGAAAGCGCGCAGCCGAGGGGCTCTGGAGTGCCTTAGAGCAGAGCTGCGGCCGCGGAAGGGGAGCAGCTGAGAAAGGAGGGCCGCTGCAGGCGGGGTTCGAACCGTGGGGTCTGGGCTGCTCCCGCGGAGGGCCTGGGCGGACGCGGGATGCTGGGGGTCCGCTGCCTGCTGCGGTCCGTGCGCTTCTGTTCCTCCGCCCCCTTCCCCAAGCACAAACCTTCAGCCAAACTGAGCGTGCGGGACGCTCTCGGGGCTCAGAACGCGAGTGGGGAGCGCATTAAGATCCAGGTTGGTGAATGGGAAGGGAGTGGGTTTTTTCTACGCTCACATTGGAAATATTTCTCTTCCTTAGGGATGGATTCGTTCTGTCCGATCCCAGAAGGAAGTCTTGTTCCTGCATGTAAATGATGGGTCATCTTTGGAAAGCCTTCAGGTTGTTGCAGATTCAGGCCTTGACAGTAGGTGAGTTTTGTTTTTTAAAAGAATTCTTTGATTATCTTGTTTATCTTGTTTTTTGTTACTATAGAGAATTAAATTTTGGGAGTTCTGTGGAAGTACAAGGGCAGCTGATAAAAAGTCCATCCAAAAGGCAAAATGTGGAACTGAAGGCAGAAAAAATTAAAGTTATTGGAAATTGTGATGCCAAGGTATGATTTCTGACACTTTTGTGGAGGCTGTTACTTCTAATTTGTTCTTTTCATTTATTGGCAGGATTTCCCCATCAAATATAAAGAGAGGCATCCTCTGGAGTATCTGCGACAATATCCTCACTTTAGGTGTAGGACTAACGTTCTGGGTTCTATATTGAGGATTCGCAGTGAAGCGACAGCTGCTATTCATTCTTTCTTTAAGGTAAGATCCTAAAAGTTCCCTCTTGACCCTTTAATATCCTGAAAACAGTGGTTTTCTTTTTCAGGACAGTGGCTTTGTACATATTCATACTCCAATAATCACATCCAATGACTCTGAGGGAGCTGGAGAACTTTTTCAACTTGAAGTAAGTTTTGCTTCCCATCTTGAGGGGTACATAGTTTTTTGTGGCTTATGTTTTTGATTTGCAGCCTTCAGGCAAACTTAAGGTACCTGAGGAGAATTTCTTCAATGTTCCTGCTTTCTTAACTGTCTCAGGACAACTTCATCTAGAAGTGATGTCAGGGTATGAAATTTTCCTTTCTCTTTTGCTTTGATTCTATTTGCATTCTCTTAATCTTGAATTGCAGAGCTTTTACTCAAGTGTTTACCTTTGGTCCGACCTTCCGAGCTGAAAATTCTCAGAGCCGGAGGCACCTGGCAGAGTTTTATATGATAGAAGCAGAGATTTCTTTTGTTGACAGCCTTCAAGATCTTATGCAGGTAGGTACACAAGTTTTAAAATACCAGGTATCCGTGTCAGGTGATTCTATTTCATTTCTCTTAGGTTATAGAGGAACTGTTCAAGGCTACAACAATGATGGTTCTCTCAAAATGTCCTGAAGATGTTGAACTCTGTCACAAATTCATAGCACCTGGCCAAAAGGTAATTAGTTTTATGGATAAAGCCCAATACATTTTAAAATTTTCTTTTTTGTCTTTTTATTAAGGACAGATTAGAACATATGCTAAAAAACAACTTTTTAATGTAAGTAGATGTTATACTTTTTGAACTTTATTCTTTTCTCTGCTTGTATCCTGTTTTCCTCCAGCATTTCTTATACTGAAGCAGTGGAGATCTTAAAGCAAGCATCCCAGAACTTCACCTTTACCCCAGAGGTAGTATTTTGTGTGTATGTATATATGTGTGTCTCTTTTGGTCATTTCTTTCTTCTCATTACAGTGGGGTGCTGACCTACGGACTGAACATGAAAAGTACCTGGTGAAGCACTGTGGCAACATACCTGTCTTCGTTATTAATTATCCATTAACACTCAAGCCTTTCTACATGAGGGATAATGAAGATGGCCCTCAGCACACGGTAAGAAGAGATACTAAATAAATTGGGGTTAGGCCAGATGACTAAATTCTGTTTCTTTTAGTAGGGCTGTAATAACTGGCTGTAAGTTCGCAAGAGTTCCTGTAATGGATGCAGTGCAGTCTTGAAAAAAATAAGACAGGTGTGTTTCATAGGTGCCTTCTTTAGGGAACCAAAAGAGAAGGATGGGGAAATATCTAATCTACACTTGTAACTTTTGGCCAGAGGGTAATAAATAGTAAAATGGTATGTTTTTACAGTTATAATTTATCTTCCTTTCTCCCCACCTCTCAGTAGAAATGAAGGTATGCGCTGTGGTGTACTGAAAAGTACACAGGATGCAGAGTGGTTCTGGGTTTGAAATCTAGATACCTTACTAGTTACCTGTGTCACCTCAGGCAAGTCTCTGTGATCTTTCAGCCTCAATTTCTCCCTCTGTATAATCAGAGAATTGGATTAAGTGACCTCTAAAGTATTACCTCTCTAAGATTCTCTGATTTCCTGTAGCCTAAGTTTTTCTTCATATGCATGGATAAGACTAACTTATAAATTACTGAGCATATTTGATCATTTGAAAGGGACAGATCATGGGAAAATGAATCTAAGCAAATATGCAAAATGCCATATGCCTCTGAGGCTGGTCTCCAGGTAAGTCCCTCAAAGCCAGGTGGCAGATGTTCAGCTGGGGGAGTGGCTTCACAGAGAAGAATAGTCTTTTATTCTACACACGTGTAATTAGGAAAAAGTGACTGCCCCTCAGTCCTTGATGAGATGCCACAATCACCAGGTAGTGTTCTAATTTTCAAAATTATATCAGTATTACTTAGCAAACCAGAGAAAGGTCAGCATTAGTGGGCATTCAGTAAAGTACATACTGTGAAGTCAACTCAGAAAGGAGAATACTCAGCCAAGGGGTGTGCAATAAATTTCCCAGAGCTGTGGCTAATTAACCAACCTGCATCAAAATAGCTCGAGCCACCAACCAACAGAAATAGTGATGAAGGGAATTGCCAATTTTCCCCATATCTAGGACTAAAGAGAATCCTAGAAATTTTTGTCAAAATTGAAAGTATCCATTTCAGTCTGTCGTAAAATACTTTGAGATTCTTTATCATGACATATTTTATATTAATACTTTGAATTGTAGAGTTAGGGAACATAGGGAAGAGAAATCCTTTTATGTGTGTGATACAGACTTCTAAGGTTTTGTTACCAAACTGTTTCTCCCATTTCAGTCTTCCCAGTGTGTCTTAATTGAACAAGTTTGGTTAAAGCAACTGAGATAAAAGTGAACGTAAATGCCTCCTAAGTCTTTTGGTAGAGTAAGAGTGTCGAGGAATCTTCATTATTAAAAGTAGCAAGGAAAAGACATTTAGGGAGTTGAGAAATTATTTATATTGTCTCACTTAACTAAATAAGATTAACTTTGTAAGATTAGAGATTACTTAAAACATGGTAGACAGAGGAAAATGGAAGAAAAGATTAACAAAGATTAAATTTTTGACGTTCCAAATTGACATCTATTATTGAGTACCCGTGTGGCAAGCATAACGTTAAAACATTCAAAAGAGAAAACAATAATGTTTATCGAGTATGTGCCGATAATTAACTTTTATCCCTTTCTTACAGATGAGGCTGCTACCTCTCAGTGCAGCAGTATAGTCACTCATGCAAAATCACACCGCTAGCAGGTATTGAAGCTAGGCTGTAAAGGCAGAAATACAGCATATATGGCAGCTTCATTAGAATCCTGATCTTTCTGGGAGTGAAGAGTTTGTGTGGGGTGGCAGGAAGAGCTATGGACTTAGAGCCAGGAGACTTGGGTTTTGTTCCTGGATATACCACTTGATCTTTCTTGTCCTCAGTATTCTCAGGGGATCATAGTCAATCTCTGGTGATAGAGGTCAGGAAAGAGGTTACTTTTGGTAGGGGTAGTAACTAAAAGAAGACCTTAGGAGGACTTTTTTGGGGTACTGCTATTGTTCAGTTTATTGATCCGTATGGTGCTTCATGGTGTGTTTGTGAAAATTTATAGAACTGTATACTAGTTATTTGTGTACTTTTTACACATATTTTATACTTTAAGTTTACTTTAAAAGGGAATTACACACTTGTATCATCACAGGTTTGTTGTGGAAATCAGATGAACAAATGTTTTTAAAATTGCTTTAAAAATTAAAATTCTATGCTATAAAAATAATGGAGTAAGGAATTATTGGGTGATAAAGATGGCTAGACAAGATAGGAACAATTATGGAGAGATTGGAGTGTTACAGATAGCTTGGGCTTTATCCAGTAAAAAACAGAGAGGCATTGTATGTATTCTAAGATACTGGCAAGATGAAAAAATTAACCTGACATATAGAATGGATTGGGGAAGGGGGGAATTAAAGACACATAAGATAATTATGGGACTTTTGCTTATAATCTCAACAGTGAAAATGGAGAGAAAGAAATGAACCTAAAACATTCTGAAGGAATAAACAGTGGTCTGTGTGTTAGTCCATTTTACTGAAATAGAGTTGCTCTAAGTTGCTATAAAAAAATACCTGAGACTGGCTGGGCACGGTGGCTCATGCTTGTGATCCCAGCACTTTGGGAGGCCAAGGCAGGCAAATCACAAGGTCAGGAGTTCGAGACCAGCCTGGCCAACATGGTGAAACCTGTCTCTACTAAAAATACGAAAAATTAGCTGAGCGTAGTGGCAGGTGCCTATAATCCCAGCTACTTGGGAGGCTGAGGCAAGAGAATCGCTTGAACCCGGGAGGTGGAGGTTGCAGTGAGCCGAGATCACGCCACTGCACTCCAGCCCAGGCGACAGAATGAGGCTACATTAAAAAAAAAAAAAACACCTGAGACTTGGTAATTTATAAAACAAAGAGTTTTATTTGGCTCGTGGTTCTGCAGACTGTACAAGAATGGCATCAACTTCTCAGCTTCTGGTGTGGCCTCAGGAAGCTTTTACTCATGACAAAAAGGCAAAGAGGGAACAGGCATGTCACACAGCAAAACAGAGAGCAAGAAAGAAGGGAAGCGATGTCAGTCTGTTTTAAACAACCAGTTCTCATGTGAACTAATAGAGCAAGAAGCCATTACCATCGGAATGGCACAACGCCATTCATGAGGAGGCCACCCCCATGATCCAACACCTGCCCCTAGGCCCCACCTCCAATATTAGAGGGTCACATTTCAACGTGAATTTGGGAGGGCACAAATATCCAAACCATATCAGTCTATGAAATAAACTAGAAAGAAAAGATAAGGAAGAGAGAAGAGTCACAAGTCATTCCCATAGGTCATACTTTAATTATAAAAAGTAGAGTGGTGCCGTTTACTGAAATGTTGTCCTCTCTCAAGTGGAGGAACTCATAAGTGAACCTTTGTGGAGTTCTCAACTGATGTTTTCTTCTGGTTCACTTGAAATTTAGAGCTCACTAAGGAAGGAAGCAATGTGGTAAAACAGTCTTGACCATGAGGGAAAGGGAATACATGTTTGGGAGCAAGGTAAGAATTTCATTCCTTTGAAGCCATTAGTATATAATGCTAATAATTTTTTTTTTTTCCTTAGGTTGCTGCTGTTGATCTTCTGGTTCCTGGAGTTGGGGAACTCTTTGGAGGAGGCCTCAGAGAAGAACGATACCATTTCTTAGAGGAGCGCTTAGCCAGGTACTGGTCAGACCTAAAAGA